ATAGTGTTCTTCCAGACGAGTGTGAAGGAAGGCAGGTGTTTTCCCAATGCTGTTCTCCTTGGGAGCTGTCAGCTTCAGTGCAGTATTTCACAGCTAGACTGTGAACAAACGTTAATTCCAATTGGCTCAATATACATTCAACAGTAAAATACCAGAAGTGAGTGGTCTCTGTTGTTCTCCAAAATGTATGATCTGGAACAGACTTTTATCGTGAAAGTGTTCATAGTTTGCACACATCACTCCCAGCTGGAAGTTGTTGTCCAGTTTAACAGTTATATAATATAATCTTTTATGTGAGAATTTTGAATAGCACAACAGAGACAAGAAAACAGACTAACTTCTCCTTGGTATGACCACATCTTGGCAAAAAGTGAAAGTCCTATTTAAAATGTAAAGGAAATCCTATTTGGTGAACCCTGTAATAGGTGGGGGCTAAAAGGGAAATCTAGGTTGCTGGATTTGTCACTAGGGTTTCCTCTAGTAATAGCCAGAGGGTTCCAGTTAGTGTCACCTCCCAGTATGAAAATAAATTTTCTTTCAGGCTTTGTTTGTGGAGTGGTAGGTGGAGCATTTTTTTAGGTCCTGATGACCTGGAAGGTGACTCATAATCACCCTGAAACGTATGAGGACCCTAAGGAAACCTCCCCTGGGGGAGACAGAGGGCTGGGGTTAGAGCCATTGCGTTGGGCTCGTCTGGCACCTTCTGGTGTGTGCGGCACCTGGTGGGGGTTCGGCACGGAGCCGCACCCAACACTGACCCGGGCCCCCCCACCCCTGTCCTGAGCCCAGGCGCTTCGCCCTGTCCCACCTAGCTCTGAGCAGCGCCCCCCAGCACCCTGAATGCGTCCGCAGGACCCCGCGCTCTACCCGCAGGCCCCGCACCCCCTAGCTCTGGGCCGCGCCTCACATCCCTCCCAGAGCCGCAACACCCCACCCGGCGGGACGCCCTCGAGCAGCCGCTCGTTGCGGGCCTGAAGCGCAGAGCGCCTATTGGCCAGAGCGGCCGAGGGCGGGAAAAGTGGCCAACGGCTGCCTCGGCCCTCGGGCTGCTGAGGAGATGGCGTCGGGCTCCAAGGCCTCGGTGCCCGCGGACTCATTCCGCACCATCAGCCCGGACAGGCGAGGCGAGAAGTCCGCCTCCGCTGTCTCCGGGGACACGGCGGCCGCGACCACCCTGAAGGGCACCGCGATCCCAGTGCGGTCGGTGGTGGCCTCCCCTCGCCCGGTGAAGGGGAAAGCGGGCCGGGAGACGGCCAGGCTGCGGCTCCAGCGCCTGCCCGCGGCTCAGGCCGAGGACACGGGAGAGGCGGCGGCGGCGGCGGCGGAGGAGCCCCTGCTGCCAGTGCCTGAGGATGAAGAGGAGGCGCAGCCCCTGCCCCCAGTCTGCGTGTCCCGTATGAGGGGGATGTGGCGGGACGAGAAGGTGTCGCTGTATTGCGACGAAGTGCTGCAGGACTGTAAGGTGAGCGGATCCGGGACAGGAAGACTACGGTCCCACGCCTGGCTAATTTTGTATTTTTTTTTAGTACAGATGGGGTTTCTCCAGTTGGTCAGGCTGGACTCGAACTCCCGACCTCAGGTAATCTGCCCGCTTCGGCCTCCCAAAGTGTTTTTATATGTAGATCCATTTTTTCTCTTGTTAGGCAGAAGATGCTGATGAAGTTATGGGTAAATACCTATCAGAAAAATTAAAGTTGAAAGACAAATGGCTTGGAGTCTGGAAGACTAATCCCAGTGTATTCTTTGTGAAATATGAAGAAGCTTCTATCCCTTTTGTTGGTATATTGGTTGAGGTAAATAAATTTTATTTGATCTTTGTTCTTTTATATCTCTTATCTCTTATGATATTTATCTTAGGTAACTTGTGAACCATACCAAGACTCATCATCTCGTTTCAAAGTTACTGTTTCTGTTGCTGAGCCCTTTTCTTCCAACATTGCAAATATTCCAAGAGATTTGGTTGATGAGATTTTGGAGGAACTGGAACACAGTGTGCCTCTTTTGGAAGTGTATCCTGTTGAGGGACAAGATACTGATATACATGTTATTGCTTTGGCCTTGGAAGTTGTCAGGTATTAGGGCCTTTACTTTTGAAAATTAAATTGATTACTGTCATCTTAATTTGGTTTATCGTAGGTTTTTTTATGACTTTCTTTGGAGAGACTGGGATGATGAAGAAAGTTGTGAGAATTATACTGCACTTATTGAAGAAAGAATTAATTTGTAAGTATAGTTTATAAACTTATACCGCACATATAAACATTGTAATTATGTTGATAATTTTCAGGTGGTGTGATATACAGGATGGAACAATACCTGGTCCTATCGCACAACGTTTTAAAAAAACTTTGGAGAAATATAAAAACAAACGTGTCGAGCTCATTGAGTATCAGAGCAATATTAAAGAAGATCCATCTGCAGCAGAGGCTGTTGAATGCTGGAAAAAATACTATGAGATAGTCATGCTCTGTGGATTACTGAAAATGTGGGAAGATTTACGCCTCCGGTAATAATTTGCTCTATTTCAAATAGAAGCAAATTTAATTATAACTAAATATTTTCAACTATAGAGTTCATGGACCTTTCTTTCCAAGAATTCTGAGGCGTAGGAAAGGAAAAAGAGAATTTGGAAAGACTATAACACATATTGTAGCAAAAATGATGACTACTGAAATGGTAAGAAATAAACTATTCTTATTTGTTATTTAATTGAAAGCGCAAGTGTTTTATTTCTTTTTAGATAAAGGATTTATCTTCAGACACACTTCTCCAACAGCATGGTGATTTGGATTTGGCTTTGGATAATTGTTATAGTGGAGATACAGTAATAATTTTTCCAGGAGAATATCAAGCTGCAAATCTTGCTTTGTTGACAGATGACATCATTATAAAGGGTTAGCAGGGCATCCTTTGTAGTTTTTTTTACTGATTTAATGTATTTTTATCCCTATGAATCAGGAGTTGGAAAGAGAGAGGAAATTATGATTACTTCTGAACCTTCTCGTGACAGTTTTGTGGTGTCCAAAGCTGACAATGTGAAACTAATGCATCTATCTTTGATACAACAAGGGACGGTTGATGGTATCGTGGTGGTGGAGTCTGGTCACATGACTCTAGAAAACTGCATATTAAAATGTGAAGGAACAGGAGTGTGTGTTCTTACAGGGGCTGCTTTGACAATTACAGACAGTGAAATAACTGGCGCCCAGGTATTTCATTCTTTAAAAAGTATGGCCTTATATGTAGATAGTTTTATTTGCTTTTAATTTACAGGGTGCTGGTGTTGAACTGTATCCTGGAAGCATAGCTATTTTGGAAAGAAATGAAATTCATCACTGTAATAACCTCAGAACCAGTAACAGTTCAAAAAGCACCTTAGGTGGAGTTAATATGAAGGTATTCTCTTATTTCTTGATGTAGCATTGTTATGAAAAACTAATTTCCTCAAATAATTTAATAGGTTCTTCCAGCACCCAAATTGAAGATGACTAATAATCATATTTATAGCAACAAAGGCTATGGAGTAAGCATTCTTCAACCAATGGAACAGTTTTTTATCGTAGCAGAAGAAGCTCTCAACAAAAGGGCTTCTTCAGGAGATAAAAAAGATGATAAAATGCTCTTCAAAGTAATGCAAAATCTGAATCTGGAAATGAATAATAATAAGATAGAAGCAAACGTCAAGGGGGATATCAGAATAGTCACAAGTTAAAGCGTCTGAATTGATGTTAAAGTTTTATATTTCACAAATTTGTTTAATACATGATTCTCATACCCCACTGAAATGGTAGTTTCAATTCAAAGCTTAATTAAAAAATATTTAAATATCATGCTTTCACTGAATGATTCATTTTACATATTT